CATTTGAACTTGATGAGTTTACGGATAGGTAAAACTATACTGCTTTTAAAATGTGTGTGGACTCCAAAGTATCCTCACCATCACAAAGTGTATTCGGTGAACGATGTTCAGTCCCCAAATTTGGAAGTTAGGGCGGCAACTTCTGCTTGAAATAAGACAAAAGTAAAAATCCACCTCAGTGCAACGCAGAAGACACGAAGAGTCAGGTTTTCTACCCACCCCGTCCTAACATCCTCTGAGCGCTTTAACGCTCTCGCTCAAGGAGGCGCGGGCTGCTGCGATGGAGATGGGCGTCCGGCGCCGGCACGTGCCGTCGGTCTTTCCGGCCCTGGTGAGGGAGCTGGCGGACTCGCGCGAACGTTCGCGGGAGAACGCCAGGAAGGGCAGATGGTTCCTCGACTCTGAGCCCCTCCCTGCTGCGCTCGCCGGGTCGAGGCCGCTCGCCGGGCTGAAGCCGCTCCGAGCGTCGGGCCCCGCGCCCTGGCCCTCCTGGGTGTAGTCCCGGTCCTGCCTCTGCGGGGCCCGAGCCCGCCCACGGCGCCGGCTGGCCAAGGTGTCCCAGCTGCTCCTTGGCGCCCCCTGGCCCAGCTCCCGCGCCCGAGGTTTCCGGTGAGCGGCAGTAGCCGGTTATGACGACTCCCTCCTCTGGAACAGCCGCCGTCTCCTCCGCCTCCTCCTCGGTAGTTCACGGCTGCCCCGGCTCCAGGTGGGACTCCCCCGCAATCTGCGGAGCCTTCCCCCGCTCTCCTTCCCGCCGCCGCAGCGCTCTGCGCTGTTCTTGCCCGGGTGGTAGCCGCTCCCGGCGCGGCTTCCCGGAGGGCTATAGCCTACGCACGCACTCCGCCCGCGCCTTCCCATTCCCTGCGGGCCGGGAGGCGGGCGTCGGAAGCCGATCCTGGCCCTCCCCGGCCCCGGGCGCCCGGCCCCTTCCCAGCGCCCGGAGCGCAGGCGGGCCCCGGGCCCTAGCCGCGTTGACCAGGTTTCCAGCCGGGGCGGAGCCGCTCCCCGGGGCCCCTCCCAGGCGCGCTGGGGACCCGGGGCGCCGCGGTGCACGGTGGCGGGCGGCCCCGGGAGATCACCGACCCCGAAGCAATCCCTGGCGGCGCCCGGGGTCCGGAACCCCAGCGCGGCGTCTCAGCCGCGGCGGGGTGCTCGCCACTGACCCCTCAGCCCTTGGCCGGGACTGACGTTCAAGCGGACAGCTGGGCTCTGCCGGGACTGACGTTCAAGGGGCAGCCGAGCACTTCCTGAGCCCTGCCTGGCACCCGCCGAGAGACTTTTTGGCACAAGTAGGGGCCAGCCGTTGAGGTGTCATTCGGGGTCAGATGTTTCCCTTTTTTCCTTCCTCATTAGGCCTGTGGAAATCGAATCAAGGGTTTCTGGAGTGGAGTGATTCCAGCTGCTTTGAGCTGAAGGAAAAGTAGCCTGGCCAGTAAAGCGTCCGTGTGCTGGAGGAGTGCAGCCACCCATCCCGGCGGGCCTTGCAGGACGACCGACACCAGGAAGGCTTTGTGCCAGGCCCAGCAGCCACCCCCAGCCGCCTTATGCAAGTGGGTACATGCCCTCGCCAGACGCCAGCTTTCTGATCTGCGTCTTTAGATTTTTTCCATCGCCTAAGCGTTACTTCTCCACTGATCGGTGAGTTTAGTGATGGCCAGAGCTCACTGGAGGACAATGGACTTGGATAACCAAAGGTCAGGGCTTGGTCATAACAATGACTTTATTACCGGGAAGGACGAGTCAAAAAATAGGAAGGCCTGGGAACCCTCAGGCTCGCCACTCTAGGTGGGTAGCCCTGTGATTCAGCCAGTGGGATTCCTTTTAAGGTAATATGTTTCATTTCTGACAGGTTTTAGAGACCTGAAACATCACAGAAGCTTCTGAGTGGTTCTGAAGATTCAAGAGGTATATATTTTTATTACAAGTAGAGTCATTGTGTTAACAAAGTTGTCTTCATTTTGATCTCTAGGTTTGCAGGTTGCTATGTTAATGTTGTTTGTCTTTGGAGTCTTACTTCATGAAGTCTCACTGAGTGGTCAGAATGAAGCTCCTCCTAATACTCACAGCATTCCAGGCGAACCTCTGTATAACTATGCCAGCATCCGCTTGCCAGAGGAGCACATTCCCTTCTTTTTGCACAACAATAGGCATATTGCCACTGTCTGTAGGAAAGACTCTCTTTGTCCATATAAGGTAGGTATTATTTCTTTTCTCCTTATTTTTATGAAGGGAAATCAATGTAAGTTTTATGTTCTAGAAACACCTAGAGAAGCTAAAGTACTGCTGGGGTTATGAGAAATCCTGCAAACCAGAGTTCAGGTTTGGTTACCCAGTTTGCAGCTATGTCGACATGGGATGGTAAGTTTCCATATGGAATACCCTCTTCAAGTAAAAAACACAGAATATTTTTATTTGCAAATAGGACGGACACTCTTGAGTCAGCTGAGGACATATTTTGGAAACAAGCTGACTTTGGATATGCCAGAGAGAGGCTGGAGGAGATGCATGTGCTCTGTCAGCCTAAGGAAACGGTGGGTATTTTGCTCCTTACTAAATAAACTTGAGAGTCATTCTTTTCTTTTGCTCAACCTTCAGAGTGACTCAAGTCTGGTGTGTTCCCGTTATCTTCAGTACTGCAGAGCAACCAATCTCTATCTTGATTTAAGAAACATCAAGAGAAATCATGACAGGTACTTTAGTGGTTAATGTTAACATCTAGTATTGAACTTAACTTAATGTTTTGTTATATACCAGATTTAAGGAGGACTTTTTCCAGAGTGGTGAAATTGGAGGGCACTGTAAACTTGACATCCGTACATTGACGTCTGAAGGTCAGCGCAAAAGCCCTCTGCAGTCATGGTAAGATATTTTTAACGTATCTGTTTCGGAAAGTTTGAAGTCATGTCCCAATTCATAATTTCAGGTTTGCTGAGCTACAAAGCTATACTCAGCTCAACTTCAGACCTATAGAAGATGCTAAATGTGACATTGTCATTGAAAAACCAACATATTTCATGAAATTAGATGCAGGTGAGAAATAACTTTTTCTGTTATTTGTGTATTTAATTAATGTAGTTTCATTTTCCAACACTAGGTGTTAACATGTATCACCACTTCTGTGATTTCATCAATCTTTATATTACTCAGCACGTTAATAACTCATTCAGTACTGACGTGTACATCGTGATGTGGGACACCGTAAGTAAGAATGTGCTCTCCGCTTCAGTACTCTCATTTTCTCTTGCCGCTGCCATGTAAGAAGTGTCTTTCACCTCCCGCCATGGTTCTGAGGCCTCCCCAGCCATGTGGAACTGTAAGTCCAGTTAAACTTCTTTTTCTTCCCAGGCCCTAAAACCTTGTTTTGTTTCTACTTTCAGAGTTCTTACGGATATGGTGACCTATTCTCCGACACATGGAATGCATTTACTGATTATGACGTTATACATTTGAAAACTTATGATTCCAAAAGGGTACTGGAAATTTTCCTGAAATGTCTGTGAATTACATCTTCTTTTAATGTATCTTTGTTCTTAGGTATGTTTTAAAGAAGCTGTTTTTTCATTACTCCCCCGCATGAGGTATGGGCTGTTCTATAATACTCCTCTGGTAAGCACATTGTCTACCATTAGCATTCATATCATTGTAATATGAACCAGTGTTTTTATTTTAGATATCTGGCTGTCAAAATACTGGACTATTCAGGGCATTTGCCCAGCATGTACTACACAGACTAAACATCACACAAGAAGGACCTAAGGTAATGGATACACTGCGGATTCTGAGGTGGGCAGTGTTATTTTACCGTTTCATTTTGATTACAGGATGGAAAAATTCGAGTCACCATTCTTGCACGGAGCACAGAATACCGGAAAATCCTTAACCAAAATGAGGTTAGTTTTTGGTATGCATTTTTAATGCCTTCAGAAATGCTAAATGTTTCTCTTTTTTTCCCAGCTTGTAAATGCACTGAAAACAGTATCTACATTTGAAGTCCAGATTGTTGATTACAAGTATAGGTAAGTAATAGCCAATCTCAGCAGACACTGTCCATCTCTCTCATGTTATTCTGTATGTTCACAGAGAACTTGGGTTTTTAGATCAACTAAGGATCACACACAACACGGACATATTTATTGGAATGCATGGAGCTGGTCTGACCCATTTACTTTTCCTTCCAGACTGGGCTGCTGTATTTGAACTGTAAGTGTTGGGAGGCAGTTTTACACTGAAGCAGCCTCATGTTGTGACACCCTTGTGTCCTTAGGTACAACTGTGAAGATGAACGCTGTTACTTAGACTTGGCCAGGCTGAGAGGCGTTCACTACATCACTTGGCGACGGCAGAACAAAGTCTTTCCTCAGGATAAGGTAAAGTTCAATCACAAAACTTACCTTGCTTCTTATGGATTCGTGTTTTGGTTTATTTTCACAGGGCCACCATCCAACCCTGGGGGAGCACCCGAAGTTCACCAACTACTCTTTCGATGTAGAAGAATTTATGTATCTTGTCCTTCAGGCTGCAGACCACGTATTGCAACACCCAAAGTGGCCATTTAAGAAGAAACATGATGAGCTATAAATATGCTGAGTCTGTTTGCAAAAAGAGAGTGTTTAAACACTCCAACACCCAGACTTAGAATTAAATCAGTAAAGCAATCTGTTATTTCCTATCCCCGAATTACCTTTTCTATGCCAAAACATACCTTCAGGATATTGTTATGTGTTGTATAGATGTTAAGTGTTTCATGTGGTTTTTGTGTCATTGCTATTTATCAATAGCAATAATTTTGCACTGAAAACTTTTTATAGTTCAAAAATTAAGCATGGACTCCCCAGTATACTTTAACTTTCTTTCTTTCTTTTTTTTTTTTTGGAGACAGAGTCTCACTGTCACCCAGGCTGGAGTGCAGTGGCATGATCTCAGTTTATGCAACTTCTGCCTCCCCAGGTTCAAGCGATTCTTTTGCCTCAGCCACCTGACTAGCTGGGATTGCAGCCTGCACCACCACACCTGGCTAAATTTTTGTTGTTGTCGTTGAGATACAGTTTCACTCTGTCACCCAGGCTGGAGTGCAGTGGCATGATCTCAGCTCACTGCAACCTCTGCCTTCTGGATTCAAGTGATTCTTGTGCCTTAGCCTCCCAAGTAGCTGGGATTACAGGCGTGCACCACCACGCCCAGTTGATTTTTGTATTTTTGATAGAGACGGAGTTTCACCATGTTGGCCAGGCTGGTCTCGAACTCTGGGTTCAAGAAATCCTCCCACCTTGCCTCCCAAAGTGCTGGGATTACAGGTGTGAGCCACCACGCATGGCCCTGAACTTTCTCTTTTTAGGAATACCAAAGTTTTCAACTTTTTCAGCTTTAGAATTTGTAAATATTTTTGTAGAATATCATATGACTGTAATTCCAGAGTGTTCCAACTTGTTTATGATATATTTGGGTAAATTTACAACTGTTCTTTTATTTGCCATAATCTGGTTATAACACTGTTTGTGGTAGGAAAGGAAAACATGCAAAACATACACACACACACACACACACACACACACACGCAGAGTTGTGATTCTCAGTACCAAGCTATAGGACCATGTTATAGATCAGCGTTTAGTCACCTCCAGGTTATATGCATCGAGAACCTGAATAAATCATGCCACTATATTAATTTATATTACATGTTTCATATTTAAATCATGTTTTCCTAAAATGTAGCAACTACATGTGATAAAAGCAAATTAGAACATTCTGTAGGACTGTCTTGCATACCTTCTGTCTGGTTTCCACTGATTCCTTCTTAGCCATGGAGAGCATTTGTGATTAATTAATTTATATATGAAATAATGGTTTCCATTTTATGCGAGTATTTGTAACTGCATATACCAGTGCGTGTGCGTCTACCTCTGTCAGCATGAAAGTATTCCAGTCTTTAATTTCAAAAACTTCAAATTAGCCTCATGAAGAGAATTTTTCCCTGTGAAAAGTAAGACCAAGAAAAAACAAACTAAAGACATGTGACTTATTCAATGAAAGTGAAAAAGAAGCTCTAAAACAGTGTCATTGATTAAAAAGAATATCTGGAATGTAGCCCCACTCTTTGAGTGGGATTCATTTCTTACTGCTTATGAACTTTCAATTTAGTAGTCAGAAACCATGGATTTATTTTACTGCACAATGTGAAGTTTACATTTTATTAACACTTGAGTAGTCTGATTTAGAGACTAGTTACTTCTATTTTTTAAAATAATGGAGTAACAAATTACAGAATAGCTAAATAATTTTTTAAAAATATTTTACAGTTGTAAAAAATATCCATCAGAAAAATGACACACAAAACAAAATATCTGGACCTTTACAGAAGACGTTTGCTGACCCCCACTTTAAAGGATTGGAACAGTCTTCTAGAATTGAGGAATATTTATTAAAATACCTGTAAAGAAAATAGTGAATCACTGTAGCAATGGCTTTGATTCAGACCTTAAAATCACATAAGAAGAATTACAACATGTTATGGATTTTTAAGTGGCAGGTATTGTAACTGTTTTTTGTGTGCAAAATACTGAGTAACCACTGGGAAAATATTTCAGATGAAAGGGATGACAAAAGCATGTTGCGCTTTGCATCAGCAAGGCATTGACTTCTGAAAAAATGATCTGAAAAAAGTTTCACCGTTTGTCTTCTTACCTCATTTTAAGAAGCATGTGAAAATGGGATACTATAGACTACTGAGAATTTCAGAAATTGAGAACAATTTCATAATAAAACGGCTATATTTGAAGAGAGAATACATTTTATATAAACAGGAAAATACATTTGACACTTTATGGAATTTTATGAGACTTTTTGTGGGAACAGAAGGTCTTCAAATTGTAAAATGTAAAGATTGCTCTTTTTATTAAGTCTTTAACAGGGATGTATTTCATTGTATGTTTTGGGTATGGCTTTGGAATAAATCATTTTATATTTTATTTGAATATCAGAACCATTTTTAAGGTTTTCTGTGTCT